CCTGTGACTTAGAATGCCTAACCTCCTAGGAATACAGCCCAGGTCTCAACCTTATTTTACCCAGCCTCTATTCCAGATGGAGTCGTTCTGGTTTGAAGCCTCTGACAAGTTCACTGGTGGCCCGGGCAACATTTAGAAACAACAGAGACAACACTCCTAACAAGTTGGTTTAAGCATTTTACAAATACTGCTTTTAGTTCAGAGGGGGCTACTTACAAACACCCCCTCTAAATCCCCTAAGGGCACACGGTAGAAAACGCCTTCATAATTATCCTCGTAACACCGTAACTGCGAGGACCAACATCCTCCTTTCACAGATAAGCGAAGAGAGGTGAAAAGAGGGCAAATATACTCAAGGCAGCCGCCTCTAAACCGAAACTTGGGTTCTGAGGTCAGTTAAACTTGGGTTGCATTTGAACCTAAGCCTGCCTGCGTGAAAAGCCCGTTGCTTTCTTTGCACCTCAGCTGCCTCAGGTTCTTGAAGAGGCGATGGAGGATGTACTTCTAAGAGAACCTCAATATACCTACAATATAAGTGTTTAGGTGCTCCCTTAACTTGGAAAAAACCCACAACTGAGGAACCTCGGCCAATGCGGCGCCTGCATATTGAGTGCGCCCAAGAAAACGAATTTCCTCCCGTAGAGCGTCGGTTAGCGGCCACGTTAGGCAGCACAACCGTTCTGGAGACTGGGTGCTCGGCGGCCCAGCAGAGGGAGCGGGGCGGGGCGCGAGTTCCATACTCGTGGGTCCGTTTCTTCCCTCCTGGCCAGCCGCGCTCTGCTCCCATCTGCCTACGGGAAAGAGAGTCTCCGCGCACGCGAGCACGCGCACTCGCAGCCTCAACCCTCGGCTCCGCCACCGGGATGCAGTCTTCTGGGAACGGTTCTCCCCCAGCCCCCACCGGCTGACTTCCGGCCGGCAGCTCCTCAGCCCCTCCCCCTGAGGATTCACCAATCACGGTGCGCGTGTGGCTTGAGTAGGTGGGGCCTGAGAGATTCGAAAGGAGCCCCGCCCCCTCGGAGCTGATTCCCGGGACTAGGTTGCGGGAGAAAGCCTGTTGCGTGGAAGATAAGGCGGCGCGGGAAGTGGACACAGGGTGGGCTGGAGGTGTGCTTCGCGTGTGATGCCAGGGGAGTGGAAAGGTGGCTTGGGGAGTGCAGAACCCTGAGGATAGTGGCGGGGAGGAAGATGGGGCGTGCAGGCCGCCCCCAGTGAGGAGAGGCCAGGATGCAGGGCGGCTCCAGGGCAATCTGGGCAGTTGGGGGAGCCCTCCGTATCGTTCCCGGAGGTAGCAGGAGTAGCTGTGCGGGAGGTGCCACTCCTGGGCGCTTGCTTTGCCTCCAGCATGACCCCCGACCCTGGCTTGCACCCTGAATCTAGCTGCGAGCCTTGGGCAGAATGGATACCTGAGGAAAGGTATGGTTTCTCTCCAGCTCAGATCTAACTGGACTCTCGCTCCTGCTGGCTGGACATGGAGGATTTGGAGGAAGGTAAGGAAAGGAGGGAGGGAAGAATGAAAGGGATGACTGGCTTTCATTCTTCTTTCCCCTTCAGATGTAAGGTTTATTGTGGATGAGACCTTGGACTTTGGGGGGCTGTCACCATCTGACAGGTACCAGCCTCTTTATCCCACTTATTTTCCTCGGGCATGATGCCTGGTTTGTTTCCTGTCTCAGCCGTGAGGAGGAAGACATAACAGTGTTGGTGACTCCAGAGAAACCACTTCGACGGGGCCTCTCCCACCGAAGTGACCCAAATGCAGTGGCACCTGCCCCCCAGGGTGTGAGGCTCAGCCTAGGCCCCCTCAGTCCAGAGAAGCTGGAGGAGATCCTCGATGAGGCCAACCGGCTGGCCGCTCAGCTGGAGCAGTGTGCCCTGCAGGATCGGGAGAGCGCAGGCGAGGGCCTGGGGCCTCGCCGAGTGAAGCCCAGTCCTCGGCGGGAGACCTTTGTGCTGAAGGATAGTCCTGTCCGAGACCTGCTGCCCACTGTGAACTCTTTGACGCGGAGCACCCCCTCCCCAAGCAGCCTGACGCCTCGACTCCGGAGTAATGATAGGAAGGGGTCAGTCAGGGCTCTCCGGGCTACATCTGGAAAGAGGCCCTCCAACATGAAGAGGGTGAGTTGAGAGAGTTGAGTTGGAGGTGTGCCTAGTCTTTTTTCTCTCTCTCTTTGTGTTTCAGGAGTCACCCACTTGCAATCTGTTCCCTGCATCCAAAAGCCCAGCATCTTCTCCTCTTACCCGATCGACTCCCCCAGTCCGGGGGAGAGCCGGGCCCAGTGGGAGAGCAGCAGCCAGTGAGGAGACCAGAGCAGCCAAGTTGCGGGTGAGTGGGAGTGGGGAGTTTGTGGGATTGACCCAGCAACTCTCAACGCCTGCCCCGGCCGCAGGGAGCAGCTGCTAAATCTTCCAGTCAACTGCCCATTCCCTCGGCCATCCCCAGGCCTGCCAGCCGAATGCCACTCACCAGCCGGAGTGTGCCACCTGGCAGAGGTGCCCTACCTCCGGATTCTCTGTCAACTCGAAAAGGGCTTCCAAGACCAAGCACTGCAGGACACAGAGTGCGGGAAAGTGGACACAAGGGTAAGAGGTCAGGAGGAAGAATGCCCGCCCTTCTAACTCATTTCTTTTGTTAACCCCCATGAAGTTCCTGTTTCCCAGCGACTAAATCTTCCTGTCATGGGTGCCACTCGCAGCAATCTGCAGCCCCCCAGGAAAGTGGCAGTCCCAGGACCTACCAGGTCAGTCTGGTCCTCCCTTGCCCATCCTGTCTTTTTAAAGCAGTTATTCCTTCTATTTCTTTAGGTAAAGAGATCAGGACAGCAAGCAAGACTTCAGTAGCAAACCACTACAGTCAGTACCTGGACTCGCCTCTACCCAGCAGACCCTGACTCCAGCAGATTCTGGCCCAGGGACAGGAGGAAGAGATGCCACCAGGGCTGGTCTCCCAGGAGTAGAGACCATGGGAAATGGGGTGGATTAGGATTGAGCTGGAGAAGACTTAAACTCTCTGGGTTGAAAGAAGATTAGGGGAAAAGAGGTCACCTTCCAGCAGTGAAATGAACAAATAGAAGATGAGAAGTACAGGCAAGTGGTTTGTCTTTATCCACCCCCACTGTTGTGGTCAGCCCCAGAGAATTTTATCTTCTTCCTTGGCATTGGTTCACTGGACATTTCCACGTGAGCGGCCTCCGTAGCTAACCTCCCTGCCCTCTGAGGAGCCATCTTCCTGAATCGCATTCTCTACTGGACTCTGGCCTGCTTGGAGAGGTGGCAGCAGGCACCTGGTCTTCAGAAATTGTTTCCTGTGAATTCTGTGACTCCTAATAGGCCAGTTTGTGATAAGCTTACTCTATGAGTCTTCATTTTTCTAAAATAAAGTGAATGTATTTTTATATTCTCTGTATATCTGGAAGTCGATCCTGCTCCTATTTCTTT